AGGAAAAGAGGACTAGGAGAGACTGGTGAGGGCAGCCAGGGCTCTGCTGAGCAGTGGGACAGCGGGGAAGACAGAAATCCTCCAGGGTCTGCCCAGATGGCCAGAGGGCGAAAGGGGTGCTCCAAATCACAGACCCGCTGCAGCCTTGCCCTTAGACACCACCCAGGTCTGTCCCCCAACTTCATAGACCAGGAAACTGAGGCCCAGAGAGAAAGAGGTGAATTTGCCTAGGTTTCTCAGCTGATGGGTGGCACGGCCTGGACAAGAACCCAAATCTCTTGACCTCTGGTCCAGTACCCTTTTCCAAAGGAAAAGGAAAACATGGTTTTGCGAGAATAACACAGAGACAGGGCCAAATAAGTCAAAATGAGGACTAGACACTTGAAGGTAGGAGCCCTGTATCTGCGACGCGATTCTCTGTTAACCTGCCGGGTGACCTGGGGCAGAAAGCAACCCCCAACCCTGGTCTGGATCCAGTTTCCTCCCGAGTGGGGTCTAACACCCTCACCAGCACCTTCCACTCTGGAGTGAGAGGGACAGGTACAAGAGCGCCGCTGCCGCCTGGGATCTCTGCACAGCCACTTCGCAGGCAGCCTGAGAAACGTCCGTTGCTCCACCAGGCGGAGTTCTGCCCCGCGAGTCTTCATCCCAGGTAAGGCCCCCCCACCTCGTGCCCTGAGTCTACGCGCGGGCCTTTTCCTTTGAGCCAGGGATACACCCGCCGCCGGCCCCCACAGGTCTGCGCTCATGCACATCGCCTTGCATCCGTTCAGTTACCGGCACCCGCTCCCTCGCTCGCAAACTCCCGCACTAGCCCGGCCACCGCCTCTGCTCGCGCGCGCGGGGTGCTGGAGCCTCACCGCGGGCGCTCTAGCCCCGGGCGGGTTCCCGGGAAGCCGCGGCGAGCGCGGGGAGGCGAGGATCCCGGCAGAGATGGGTAGGGTGCCAACGCCCAGGCCCCGCCCTCTCCACCCGGCCCCGCCCCCGCAGGGCCCGCCCCGGCCGGCAGGGAGGATGTGAGCTCACTCCCGCCTCCATGTTCCCGGAGTCGCCTGGAAGCGTCCGCCCAAGGTCGCGGGCCGCTTGGGGAGTCAGCAGCGCGCCAGGCCCCTTCGGGCCCCACACGCATTAGGTGCCTTCTTGATGGGTACGGAGTGAACGCGGGCGGCGGCGGGACCGAGGCAGCGCCCAGTTTGTAACCGCCGCGCCGCCCGTGCCCGCGCGCGCCACACCCCAGCGCGCTTCCGGCCGGGCCACGTGACCGCGCGTGCACGTGTTCCGGCCTCTCCGCTTCGCCGCTCCGAACCTCCTCCTGGTCGTCCCGGCATTCGTCCACGCGGAGCCGGCTTGGGCGGGGCCCGGGAGGCGGCGGCCGGAGAAGCCGCGGAGACGCGAGCGCCGAGCGTCGCGAGGGAGCAGGCCCGGGCAGGCAAGCGGCGGCCTCCGCCATGAACCCCAGGGGCCTGTTCCAGGACTTCAACCCCAGTAAGTTTCTCATCTACACCTGCCTGCTGCTCTTCTCGGTGCTGCTGCCCCTCCGCCTGGACGGCATCATCCAATGGAGCTACTGGGCCGTCTTTGCCCCCATATGGCTGTGGAAGCTTCTAGTCGTCGCAGGCGCCTCCGTGGGCGCGGGCGTTTGGGCCCGCAACCCTCGCTACCGCACCGAGGGAGAGGCCTGTGTGGAGTTCAAAGCCATGCTGATCGCTGTGGGCATCCACCTGCTGCTGCTCATGTTCGAAGTCCTGGTCTGCGACAGGGTGGAGAGGGGCACCCACTTCTGGCTGCTGGTCTTCATGCCTCTCTTCTTCGTGTCCCCCGTGTCCGTGGCTGCCTGCGTCTGGGGCTTTCGACACGATAGGTCGCTGGAGCTGGAGATCCTGTGCTCGGTCAACATCCTGCAGTTCATCTTCATCGCCCTAAAGCTGGACAGGATTATTCACTGGCCGTGGCTGGTGGTGTTTGTGCCCCTGTGGATCCTCATGTCGTTCCTTTGCCTGGTCGTCCTCTATTACATCGTCTGGTCCCTCCTGTTCCTGCGGTCCCTGGATGTGGTTGCCGAGCAGCGGAGAACACACGTGACCATGGCTATCAGTTGGATAACGATTGTCGTGCCTCTGCTCACTTTTGAGGTCCTGCTGGTTCACAGATTGGATGGCCACAATACATTCTCCTACGTCTCCATATTTGTCCCCCTTTGGCTTTCCTTACTAACTTTAATGGCCACAACATTTAGGCGAAAGGGGGGCAATCATTGGTGGTTTGGCATTCGCAGAGACTTCTGTCAGTTTCTGCTTGAAATTTTCCCATTTTTAAGAGAATATGGGAACATTTCATATGATCTCCATCACGAAGATAGTGAAGATGCTGAAGAAACATCAGTTCCAGAAGCTCCGAAAATTGCTCCAATATTTGGAAAGAAGGCCAGAGTAGTTATAACCCAGAGCCCTGGGAAATACGTTCCCCCCCCTCCCAAGTTAAATATTGATATGCCAGATTAAACTCCTAGAGAGGACCCAGGCACACACAGACTCCACTTGGCCTTCGCCTCTTGTTCATTCATCCCAAACCTGGAAATGGAAACAGGCTTCAAACACTCGTCTCACGCCGTGTTTGAGATCACCGCCTCATCAGTATGCATCATAGATGGAGGTGGTTTCAGTATGTGGGTGTGTGTGATGTGTACCTGGGTAAGAGACTTGCTTTCCAGGTTCGCACTTTCAGGTGTAGCTGGGGGCAGTAAGTCGAATTGTTTTAGTAGGTCCTCAAAAGGAATAACCACACAGCTGTTTGTTTAAATGCTACTGTACCTATCAAAACTATTGTTTAAAAAGTATTTTTATACACTGCTAATCTAAAATTGTATTTCAGATTGTGCCTGTCATAACAATAGCAAATGTAAAAAGTTCTCTTTCCCACCACTTGTTTATAAACCTCATAGTTGATATTTTTAGTGTTCCTACTGTTAAAATACTCTCTCCTTGGGCTTTGCTGATACTGGTCTTTAATATTCTGATAGGTGAATTTTTCTAATGGAATGAACCCATGCATATATAGTATTTATATGAATATTTTAGCAGTGTAATATGTTGAATTCTAGTTCTCTGCATTACCATTATTACGTTAAAGTATTTTTTAAAGCTTAGGTGTGAAGATATGTGTCTATTGCAGATGTCCTTGAAAACTGCATAAAACAGTATGTGCCTGGTGTGGATCTTACCAAAGTACTAGGCATGAATGTAGGGACTGCAAATCCCATGGGTCTTAATATTTAGGTGTTAGTAACCAAGGTCTCTGGTAGTACCCGTTAGTAGAGGAAGAGGCCACTGCCCTTGGGAACTTGTGACAGGCTCTAGTGTGGTACCAGGCCATAAAGTGACACTGTTATTTAGCAACTTGAATTTTTCCACACAGGTAGTAACTGTGTGGAAATAAGCAACAAGTGGTTTGTCCATTTCTAAGAATCTTAAACTATTAGTTGGCTGTAGTGTGAAGCATTACTTGTCATTGGAAAGATGGAGAGAGTGGCCTTAACCGGAAGTGGTCAGTAGAAGCAGGTGTCATTTTAAGGGCCAAACTTTAATCTGTCAGCAATAGGGAAACAACTGTTCAAATTATCTTTGTAGATAAGAACAGTGTTTCTTTTTTCTTTTCTTTTGTTTTTTTGTTTGTTTGTTTTGTTTTGTTTTGAGACAGAGTTTCACTCTTGTTGCCCAGGCTGGAGTGCAATGGCACAATCTTGATCTCAGCTCGCCGCAGCCTCCGCCTCCCGGTTCAAGCGATTCTTCTGCCTCAGCCTCGCGAGTAGCTGGGATTACAGGCATGCACCACCACGCCTGGCTAATTTCGTATTTTTAATAGAGACAGGGTTTCTCCATGTTGGTCAGGCTGGTCTCAAACTCCTGACTTGAGGTGATCTGCCCGCCTTGGCCTCCCAAAGTGCTGGGATTACAGGCGGGAACCACTGCACCCGGCAGGTACAGTGTTTCTTTAGGTGCTGGTGGTACACCAGGGAATCAGGGCAGAAGCTGGATCCTGCAAGAGTAATGTTTGAGAACAAATAAATACTTTCGAAAGGAGGTCGAAACAAAAAGGAGTGTAGGTGTTATTACTGCAGAGAAGACTGAATGGAGTCCACTTTTCTTATTAGTAACTTACTAAAAATGATCTCAAATGGGCTCCACACACTTTGCCCTGGCCATGAGGCAAACTTGTTGGGTTTGGAGAAAAACACATAACCCTAAATTCACTATTTTTGCCCTATATAAAACATTAAAATAACATGCTCTGTACACATGCTGTCAACAAAAGCCAGCTCTAGGAACCTGAGTGCCAGAATGCCTGAGGGAGCTACAGCTGGGCTTAGTTGGCTGGGATTGAGCTCGCTGTCTGAGGGAGCTCGCTCTGTCTCTCTCACACTGGCAGTTTACACCAGCCGGCAGCCCTGAGCAGCAGTGGGTGTAACTTTTTATAAATAAGGATTCATTGATTCATTCATATTCTCAATATTTCTTGAAGACCTACCCCGAGCCAAGCATGGTGCCAGGCAGTGGGGATGCAGTGGAGAGCAAACAGCCCTGCCCATGCAAAGTGTCCTGTACGGTGAGAAGTGTGAGCTGCACCCACAAAGGGAAAGAGCCCAGTGCAGCTTTTGCAAAATGCAGGGAAGGATGCTGCTAGCCTCAGGGTGACCTAGAACTTTAAGCTCATCTTTGTTTTCAGGAGCCCAGTGCCTCCCCTCCACCCCTAAAGAATATCTCAAAGACGTGGATTTTCATTTCAGTAAGATTTAGGGGTGCATGGGCAGGCAGTGCTGGAGGAACTGGGAGGCAGGTTTGGAGGCTGCAGTGGGACCACTGGCCCCTCCTGGCTACAGTTTCAGGCCAGGAGCTTGTTGGCACCTGGTGCAAACTCCCAAACCTGAGGGGTCCCCACAACCCCCCAGCCCATCTTAACTTCCTCTTCCCCCAAGCTATCTGGTGTTGGAAAGCCAGCATCTAGTGTGGAAACAAGCTTTCTCACCAGGTAGGCCATCCGCTGTCAGGACCATTAGGTAAAAACAGAAGTGACAGGTTGTAGGAAGTCGTTCGATCTGTGAGGCTGCGAGCACTTCAGTGCCTGGGATTTACCTAACTGCCATGAAACACTGATTATCCAGCATTCAGCATGTGTCAGATTCTGTAACTATTTCTCCTGTGATGTATCAGTCAGCTTTTGCTGCAAAACAGCATCAGAAATCTCAGTGGTCTACAACTAGATTCCCATTCTTGGGTAGTCTACAAGTTGGCTTCTAGGTTATGCTCCAGGCTGGGGGTCTGATCACGTCTGCTCCACAACATGTCCCGTATTCTGGGTCCCTGGTTGAAGCAGCAGCTTACCTTGGGCCGTGTTCTTTCTCATGGCAGAAGCACAGGAGGCCAAGCCCTACCTTGCAAGCACAAATACAGCCCCTGCTCACTTTCTGTTGGCCACAACACATGGCCATGCCTGACCTCTGTGGGGTGAGGCAGTGCATGGCCAAGGAACAAGCACAGTCCACACAGGGGGCTGTCACTCCGTGACCTCAGTATTACAAAATGGTTCTCAAGGAGTCGCAAAATGTGTGGCAGATCATCCATGATTTGTTTCCCGTGTGCTTTACGAATATCCTGAAATTTTTAAAAGCTGTTTCCATTAGAAGGGATCTGTTGGGGATTTGAGGTGAGATGAGAAAGACCCTGCATTCCAGCCCCTCAGTTAGCAGTGGTGAGGCCGGAGTACTCCACACGGGACAGTTTTAGGAAAGTGCTGGAATCCAAAGTTTCTCCGGAGGGCTATGCAAGGCGCTTTGGAAAGGCGAAGCCTGGGCGCAGGGAGCCCAGCCATGTAGGTAGAAGCAGCAGACGGTGAGGGAGGCCATCCCCACCTGGCCCTGCCAGGGCCCTGACTCAGTGAAGGAAGCTGTTGGGATACAGGTCATTCAGCCGGGCAGGAAAGATGGGATGAAGCCCAGCAAGTTCACAGGGATCCGGGAAGTTGTGTGGCTGGAAACCCAGGCAGGGCTGCACCACAGGGACCATTTGCTGGAGATGCAGCACTTGCCACAGCCACCACCACTGACAGCATGACACCCACAAAAAGGGAGCCTCCAGCTGCACCCCTGCTGCTGCGAGTACTTCCTCAGCTGTCTGCCATGAGCTTAAGGTTAAGTACCAGGAGGGAGGATATGATTGGGCAAACCTCAGGCATGTGTTCATTCTGTAGCTTCCAGAACATGCGAGGAGAGAGCATCTGGCTCCTTTGTCTCGAGGAGGAGGGGGCAGGACTCTGCCAGAACTCACTCGATAAAAGATTTTCCCAAAAGGAAGGGTGTTCAGATGACAAAAGTCCACTACACCACTTTCCTTGGCTATCTGATGCACCCCCATCTTCCCATGCGCGCACCTCAGAAATCAGGCTCCCACCTGACATAACACAACCATGCCTCACAAAAAGACAGTGGTTTATCCCTTCCCTAGGAGAAAAGAGAGGCAATGCCAAGCTGCTTCATCAACTGTTAATACTTCTTCCAGCCCGCAACCCAGGATATCTGCAGGTGTCTCTCCCTCTGGTTTGGTCATGGCTCTCTCTGTTCTAGAATGTATGGGTTAAAGTCGGCTGCCACACCATGCCCTCGGCAGTGTGGTCCAAGGACCCCTGAGGGTCCTCAAGGTCCTTCCTTTCCCAACCCCACGTGGTTTTCTTCAGTCAGGATACCATACTGCAACAGACCGAAGGCGGAAGCAGCTATGAGGATGCAGCAGCCTTCTGTTAAGCCAGGCTTTAAGGATCTGCAAAAATGTAAAACGATGCCACTCCTACTGATGAAATATATTGTTTTGGAAAATATAGGTTTAAAAATTTTTTTAAGGTAACATGTAATGGATGTATAGTCTTCAAATGGATGAATAAATGTTTTTCAGAGTTATTGGCTTTAACTTCTAAGATGCTAAATGTTGA